AAGATGGTGGTGGTAAGGGAGTGGGGAGGGGCATCAGTGTTTGAGTTCAACCACCACACGTTTCTTCATTTTTAAGTTCTGTCTAGCCATTATACACACATTTGTCTGCACTATAACTGGACTTCTGCACTGTTGATAGTCCTAAGTTTCCTTCAAAGCTTGGCATCCGTGTGGCTTATTTGGTAGAGATTTGAACTTTCAAAGGGACGATACCCATCATTGGGGATTTCTCTCAAACCCTGGCGGTTTAAAAACCTACTTGGGCACTGCTGCTCAGCCAGCCCGAGGACCAGGGAGGCAAGCACAGAAATAGAAAGCATTTGTAAGTGTTAGTAGCTACTTTAAAGAGTAACTCTGTTCTGTTAGACCTACTAATAACAAATTAGGAGCTTGCATTTAGCACATCTTTTTTTAAAAAAAAAACACGTTCATTTTTCTCCTATGTTATAGTGTTTTACCTGAGAGGCTGAATATACTAAGACAATGGCCAAATCTAATATAAAAATAGACCTCCAATCCACAACCTGCAGCAACCTGCCCAGAAAACCAGTCAGTTACCTACAATAACCAACCCAGGGAGCCTGCCTGCTCTAAATCAGACTTGCACTCCTCTGCCTGCCTTTTTTCTTCTCATTCGGATGGTCTTCATCTATTCCCACATACCTGGGGTGGGGAGGAAATTAGCAAAAGCAAAACCCGGGTCCTGCACGCAGGCAGCTTAAGTACGGCCCTAGGGCTCGGGTCTTCCCTAGGCAAGAACCTCGAGGGCCGGACACGGGAGTGCAACCCAGGCACGCGCCTTCGGATGGCCAGAGTAAATGGTCGCGAGATTTTGCGGGGTAGCAAGGGGCCGGGTGCCCACGGCGGGAGAAACTACACTACTCTGGAGGCGAGCCTAGCCCTTCATCCCGTCGGGTTTCACAAACGAAGCCAGAGCTTCCTGGAGTGAGGGTGGAGCTTCCTGCCCGCGCCCTCTGCGCATGCGCCCGCCCGGCGCCCGCCCGGCGACCTGGAGTTGATGTCACGTCCGGCGGCGGCGGCAGCGGCAGCGGCAGCGGCGCTGAGTTTTGTCTCCCGGGCCGTCTGGGCGCGCGCGGGTGTCCCAGGTACCCCGCCGCCTCCCTCCTTCCCGCAGGACCTCCCTTTCTGTCTTTCTGTGTCTCCTCCAAGAATGAAATATGACTGAGGACTCTCAGAGAAACTTTCGTTCAGTATATTATGAGAAAGTGGGGTTTCGTGGAGTTGAAGAAAAGAAATCATTAGAAATTCTCCTAAAAGATGACCGTCTGGGTGAGTACTTTTAAAAATTAATCTCATTGGTTTGTCCTTTTTTCGTTTTTCCTGTTCTCTCTAGGAATCTTGCCTCCACACCACGAGTCCCATGCCAAGGTGATGATGTATCGTAAGGAGCAGTACTTGGATGTCCTTCATGCCCTGAAAGTCGTTCGCTTTGTTAGTGATGCCACACCTCAGGCTGAAGTCTATCTCCGCATGTATCAGCTGGAGTCTGGGAAGTTACCTCGAAGTCCCTCTTTTCCACTGGTTAGTGGTCACTTTTGTCTGACACTAAGCTCAACTCTAGACCGTCCCATCTTGCCGGCCTTTGATTACATCATGTTTTGCCTTAAAAACTTTTGGTGGCTCCCTGTTGTTATTAGAATAAAAGTGACACATCTTTACTTGGCATTCATGGCCATGCACATTCTGACCCAACCTTCTTACTTTTTGTTTTTTTAAAATACGTTTTATTTTGAAGTAATTTCAAACTTCCAGAAAAGTTGCAAGAATACTACCAAGAATTTGCATATACCCTTTACCCAGATTCTCCAGTTGTTAACATTATGCAACTTTTTTCTACATCCAACATTATTTAAAAAGTTAAAAAATAAAAAATTGTAGGTGCTAAGTAGCTTTAAGCATCTGTTTTGCTTTGTGTGCATCTGTTTTGCTTTGTTGTTTTAAAACGTATTTTTTTAAACACATTTTTTTTTTCCTAAATCATTTGAGAGTAAGATGCAGACAGGATTCCCTATTACCTCAGATTCCTTCAGTGTACACTTCCTAAAGACAGGACACCCCTGTAGATAGCCATAGTACAGTCCTCAAAACTAAGACATTAACATTGATACAATATTAACGTAATCTACCAGCTCCATTTGAATTTCACCAATAATGCCTTCACAAATAATCAAACGGTCAAAGTTCTGGGTGAGGACTGGATCCTGGTTTAGGCATTGCACTGGGTTATCATATTGCTTTAGTCTCCTTTGACTTGGGACAGTTCTGTCTTTTTTTATCTTTCATGCCTTTGACATTTTTGAAGGGCATAATCAGATGCTTTGAAGAAAGCCCCTCCCTTTAGGTTTGTCTGGTGTTTCCTCCTGATTAGATTCAGGTTATTCATTTTTGGCAGGGATACCAAGTAGGTGATGCTGTGTCCTTCTCAGTGTCTCTTATCAGGAGGCACATAGTGTGAATTTGCCCCATAAGAGGTAGTGTTAACTTGGATCACTTGGCGAGGGTGCTGCCTGCTGGAGTTTTCCGCTGGAAAGTTTTTACTTTTCCCTTTGTAATTGCTATTTCTCTTTGTGGGGAGACACTTTAAAACTGCTATGTAAACATCCTATTCCTTATTAAACTTTTGCTCATGAGTATTCTCATTTGACGATTTCTAAAAAATTTTTATTTTTTAACTTTTTAAATAATGTTGGATGTAGAAAAAAGTTGCAAAAATAGTGCAGTGTTCTGAAATACCTTCACCCAGTGTCCTCAAATGTTACATCTCATACAACCGTAATGTAATGATCAAAACCGGAGAATCACAATACTGACAGCTACTCTGTAGGCCTCACTGGGATTTTGCTGATGTCCCACTGATGCTCTTCTTCTGATCCAAGATCCAGTTCCGGATCACACATTACATTTAGCTGCCACGTCTTAGTCTTTAATCTGGAAGAGTTCTTTTTTTTTTTTTTTTTTTCTTTTTTTTGAGACAGAGTTTTTCTCTTTTTGACCAGGCTGGAGTGCAGTGGTGCGATCTTGGCTCAACGCAACTTCTGCCTCCTGGGTTCAAGCAATTCTTGTGCCTCAGCCTCCAGAGTAGCTGGGATTACAGGTGCGCACCACCACTCCCGGCTAATTTTTGTATTTTTAGTAAAGATGGGATTTCTCCATGTTGGTCAGGCTGGTTTTGAACTCCCGACCTCAGGTGATTCACCTGCCTTGGCCTCCCAAAGTGCTGTGATTACTGGCGTGAGCCACTGTGCCTGGCCTGGAACAGTTCTTCAGTCTTTGTCTTTCATGACCTTGACACTTTTGAAGAGCCCTGGCCAGTAGAGCATTTCTCAATTTGGGTCTGTCTCATGTTTCTCCATGATTAAACTCTGGTCACGCATTATTGGCAGGAATATCACAGAAGTATGGGACTCATTACTGTGCTGCTAACTTTGATCACTTGGGTAAGATGGTGTCTGTGGAGTTTCTCCACTGTAAGGTTACTATTTTCCTCTTTGTAATTAATAAATAACTGTGGAGAAGTACTTTGAGACTTGTAAGTAGCCATCCACTAATGATTCTTGCCTGAACCAATTTTTACTATGCTGATTGCCAAATGGTGATCTAACTCCTTCATTCTTTCTGCATGTATTAGTTGGCATTCTTCTCTAAGGAAGAGTTTTCCCTTCTCCTTCTTTATTTATATCAGTATGAAATTAAAGTGTTATTTGTTTGGCTAAAACAGTGAATTGTTCAAATGGATTTGCTGGAACA